ATGTGTCTGTCTCTTGTGGTGTAAATTTTTATTTTATTACACCCAATTATGTTCCCACAAAACCTTTATAATTGGGAAATTAAGGAGCCTTCCTCGGAAATGGAGGTTGCAATCAGCTGAGATGGTACCACTGCACTCTAGCCTGGGCAAAAGAGCAAGGCCCTGCCTCAAAAAAAACAAAACTTTTTTCTTCATAAACTACAGTTTATATAGGCAAAACTTTCAGTACTAAGCAATTTTAGTCTCTGCAGGCTCTTGTCTTGAATTAATACAACTTTTGTTAATTCTCTTATGAAGTTAAATCTTCCTGCTTGTATGCAACTTATATGTTGAAATTTTTTTGTACAAAAGATTCATACATCTTTCCTGTTTGAAATTATTTTACCGTGCTTCATCAATCTAATGTTTGTTATTTTTATTACACCAGTAATTTCCTCATTGTGTTGAATCTGAAAGTGGCATAGAAATTGATACGTACCTAGAAATGTTTAGCCAGTCGGTGTGTATTTGATGTAGCAATTTTTTCCTTTGAATCACATACTCTAAGAGAAGTAACTTCCTCTTGCTAACCTCTACTTTGCCTAAGTGATGAATTAATCCTCTTTAGATGATTATAGTTATCTTTTCAACACTTAGCAAGAAAGAATCTATAAAGAAGAACTATAAATCTGTAAAGAAGAACTTTCCCAGCCGGGCGCAGTGGCTTTGGTTCAGTGCTTCTCAGCCTTTTGGCTAAGATCAAGTGTGAGACGCAGTTTCACTCTTACTGCCCAGGCTGGAGTGCAATGGTGAAATCTTGGCTTACTGCAACCTCCGCCTCCCAGGTTCCAATGATTCTCCTGCCTCAACCTCCAGAGTAGCTGGGATTACAGGCACCCGCCACCACACCTGGCTACTTTTTTATATTTTTAGTAGTGACAGGGTTTCACCCTGTTGGTCAGGCTGGACTTGAACTCCTGACCTCAGGTGATCCACATGCCTCGGCCTCCCAAAGTGCTGGGATTATAGGCATGAGCCACTGCACCCAGCCCCCAGCATCATTTTCTTCAGAGAACATTCGAGGATTCTTCATGATGGCTGGGCTTTTTTTTTTTTTTTTTTTTTTGAGACGGAGTTTCACTCTTGTTGCCCAGGCTGGAGTGCAATGGCACAATCTTGGCTCACCACAACTTCTGCCCCCTGAGTTCAAGCAGTTCTGCCTCAGCCTCCCGAGTAGCTAGGATTATAGGCATGCACAATCACACCTGGCTAATTTTGTATTTTTAGTAGAGACGAGGTTTCTCCATGTTGATCAAGCTAGTCAGGAACGCTCGACCTCAGGTGATCCGCCCGCCTTGGCCTCCCAAAGTGCTGGGATTACAGGCGTGGGCCACCACTCCCGGCGATGCCTGGGCTTTCATTGGGTATTAAGTCTACAAACAGCACCTTCAATTTAAACTGTCAATTACAGTTCTTAAGATTTAGGAAGTGATGGAGCTTGGAAAGTTACGAGATTACAAAATCCGTGAAAGTCCATTAGAAAAACCACAAGATGGAAAAAAGTATAAACCAGGCCACAAAGAAGCTTCAGAGGTCCCTGCTGTCCCAGGGACAGATACCTGCAGTGTCCAGCATCTCAGTGAACATGACCTGCTTTCAAAGGCAGGGGCTTAAAGCGAGGGTGGCATGGGACCGGTGGAGGCAAAGTGTTGGGGTGATCAGACCCAACACCTGGTCACTGGGGCTATGAAGTCTGGCAGAGTCAAAGGAATGAGACAAGACAAGAGTACATAGGGTGGGTCTCAGGGGCCAACGCCAGTATGGAGGCTGCAAAGGCCCTGAGCTCTAGGAGCCCACACTATTTATTGGTAATCAAACAAAGAAGCAGGTGGAGAGGACGTGCGGATGTGGGGGCAGACAGGTGAGGATGTGGGGGTAGAAAGCGGTGCATCAAGCGTAGCTGTGATGGCTTAGCATATGCTCTGCTACTTGAGATAAGGGAGAATAGGTTCTTCTAATTCAAGATACAATCAATTTATGATCTTGGGAGAACAAAGTGCAAGGGGCCAGTGAGTCTGGACACACTCCAAAGGCTACAGAGGGTTTTATGCCCTGAGCCCTGGGTTCTCTCCAAGCCACAAGGGGTTTCATACCCTGGGTTTAGATTGTACTGCGGCAGGGCAGCCTTCCACCCTTTGGCACAGAGTTTGGTGTTCCAAAGGTCATGAGGGGTTTTAGACCCTGGACCCAGGACATGTTCCAAGACTCTTTTACATTATGTCAGAAAAACGAGCCCTGCCTCAGCTCTTCTGCCAACATGTCTCCCTTTTTTGTCCTGCAAAACCGCCACAGCTATCATTGCTTGTTCTTGGCAGCGGCTTTCTCTCCAGAAGCGGCTTCCGCATCTGTAGATTAAAAGGAGACAGCACAAGCACATAATTATTAGAACAAAATTTACAAGTGTAGAGTTTCCAGTGGTCTTAATCCATTTAAGAGAATTGATTGCAGACAACCCATTGGCTGCCTCGCTGAAAATATCAGTTCCAGGGAGCAGGGTTAAGTGAGCCTGAGAGGCTTCAAAAACCTGCTCTTTTACTTTTACAATATCAAGGGTGAGATTTTCCTCTCTGCCCACTAGATGGCATTTAATTTCCCATTGGTGTTCTGTTTCATTCTAACTATGAGGAGTAACGCAAAAATCGGATGTATTCCAGTCACATTGCATTTGAATTCTAGTTTCTAAACTTATGATGCAATCCCCCATCCAAATTACTGTCTGAGGGAGATCATTAATTTGACTAACTATATTTTGATCTGTTTGGGCCTGAGAGCTCCATAATTTCATAGAATTCTTTTTCCATTTATCAACAAATTTGACAGTTTGCACAGATGAGTGTAAAGCCACACTAGCTACTGCAGCAGTGGTGGTAACTGCAGTGAGGCCAATTATAGCAAATATAAGAGCAACTATAAATCTTTTTGAACGGGATAAGAGTTTTGTAAGGATCTCAGTTATAATGTGAATGGACGGTGATGCCTCCCATGGTCTATTTAGAGACACAGGGATCCAAACTCCTTCTCTGGCTCTAATTAACAAGATAGTTTGATTTTTATCAAGATGTCGTTAATGCAAGTAAACAAGTGACATTCCTGGCAGGTGATAAAACGGGTATTTATGTAAAGAGTAATATTTCCGGCCTGGCGGGGTGGCTCACACCTGTAATCCCAGCACTTTGGGAGGCTGCGGCGGGCGGATCATGAGGCCAGAAGATCAAGACCATCCTGGCTAACACGGTGAAACTCCGTCTCTACTAAAAAAAATAAATAAATAAAAAGCCACAAAAAATTAGCCGGGCATGGTGGTGGGCGCCTGTAGTCCCAGCTACTCGGGAGGCTGAGGCAGGAGAAAGGCATGAACCAGGGAGGCAGAGCGTGCAGTGGGCCTAGATCACACCACTGCACTCCAGCCTGGGGGACAGAGCGAGACTCCGGTCTCAAAAAAAAAAAAAGAAGAGTAATATTTCCTACTGCTAACGTAAAAGGTGGTCGGACACAATTTTGATTCCAAAAGGTCCTGTTAGAAAGAAAAGAGAGAACATATTTATATTTACCTCCCTCCCCTTTATACTTATTATATTTACCCTCCCAAATTGTGATTGAACTTTGAGCCATAGCTAATTTCCATAATCCTGAATGTTCCTGTCCTATGGCAGGAGATATCATTTTTGGAATAGGGGTGATAATGCCACCAGGGCTCCATATAATAGGAACATCAGCTTCCGTCTGAATGTACCGTGTATGGTTCTCTTTCCAATGAGTCCATCAGCTTATTTTATAAGAAGGCCCTTCAGTGCAATTTTTCTTAAAAATCCCCTTAGGGGACCAGTCAATGACGATTCCATAGGAATTATTTTGTAGCACCCCAGCCTTACTTGCTACACAATTTCCCCAATGCCAAGCGTCCACACCTTCAAACCAAACTCTATTTTGTTTACATTCGAGTTTGTCTGGTCAGAACTGCTGAGTTTCAGGGCTGGAATGGTTATATTTTAAACTTTGCCCTGAAATCATATATAAAGTAGCCTGTGATTTATTTTTTCCAGGGATTACTGCCAACCATACTTGTGTGCCAATTTGTAAGCATCCAGCAGCAGGTCCTAGGCATATTGGAGGATATTTATATCCTATTGATATATTCATTTTCATCCCTTCCTCATTAGGATGCATCGGCACTCTGTTATCTATGGGCTCAGGCATCGAGGTTCTGTCATTGTTGTACACCTCAATAATAGGGTCCATCCAACTCACAGACCTAATTAAAGGAGGAAATGGGACATAAGTCCAATAAGTAAAATTTTGAGTTGCTTTTACAGTAGGGAGGCTTACCGCCACAGTAAGTACCACCATCATAGCCACCATTAGGTTACTAGTTGTTTTTGATTTGTTCTGTGCTCTCAGATTGTCCTCTGCATCTGTGCCAGTTTCCTGATTTGTCCCCATGTTGGAGGGTCTGCCTGGTGAGTATTCTTGGTCTTTTCCTTTGTCTCTGGCCATTTTGATTGGTGTTGGATTTATTTGTAGGAGAGGCTCCTGAGCGCTAGGTCCGCACTGTGGTGACTGAACCCAGAAGTCGGGGAGCAGTTGTCCTCCGCTGCACAGAGGCTACTCTGGAGCTCTGTGACGGCGCCCAGCGTGACCCACTCCTGGGCCAGGATACGGACCGTCGTGCCCATATCTCCTGGCTGGTCGCCCTATCCTCCCGACTCTGCTTAAAACCACGTGGTTCGATGGCTGCCGCGGCTACGCTGAGGCTCTCCGCTCAGGTAATTGTGGGGCCTTCTGTGTCCTCAGGTCAGTTTGTAGTTTCATCTGTCAACATCATAACAGGGCACAGTGACTTTTGAAGATGTGGCTGTGAACTTTACCTGGGAGGAATGGAATCTCCTTAGTGAGGCTCAGAGATGCCTGTACCGTGATGTGACGCTGGAGAACCTGGCACTTATATCCTCCCTGGGTAAGTTGCTCACACTCACCCTGTGACCTGAGCATGCACTTCACCAGCATTTTCTTGCTTTCAGGTTGTTGGTGTGGAGTGGAAGATGAGGCGGCACCTTCTAAGCAGAGTATTTATATACAAAGAGAGACTCAGGTCAGGACTCCTATGGCAGGTGTGTCTCCCAAGAAGGCCCACCCCTGTGAGATGTGTGGCCCGATCTTGGGAGACATTTTGCATGTGGCAGATCATCAGGGAACACATCACAAGCAGAAACTGCACAGGTGTGAGGCCTGGGGGAATAAATTGTATGACAGTGGAAACTTTCATCAGCACCAGAATGAGCACATTGGAGAGAAACCCTACAGAGGGAGTGTTGAGGAGGCGTTGTTTGCAAAGAGGTGTAAGTTGCATGTGTCAGGGGAGTCATCTGTCTTCAGTGAGAGTGGGAAGGACTTTTTGCCCAGGTCAGGATTACTCCAGCAGGAGGCCAGTCACACTGGGGAGAAGTCAAACAGCAAAACTGAGTGTGTGTCTCCCATTCAGTGTGGGGGAGCTCACTACAGCTGTGGAGAATCCATGAAACATTTTAGCACCAAACATATACTCAGTCAGCACCAGAGACTGCTCACTAGAGAAGAGTGTTATGTGTGCTGTGAATGTGGGAAGTCCTTTAGCAAATATGCTAGCTTGAGTAATCATCAGAGAGTTCACACTGAAAAAAAACATGAATGTGGAGAATGTGGGAAATCCTTTAGCAAATATGTTAGCTTCAGTAATCATCAGAGAGTTCACACTGAAAAAAAACATGAATGTGGAGAATGTGGGAAATCCTTTAGCAAATATGTTAGCTTCAGTAATCATCAGAGAGTTCACACTGGGAAAAGACCTTATGAATGTGGAGAATGTGGGAAATCGTTTAGCAAATATGCTAGCTTCAGTAATCATCAGAGAGTTCACACTGAAAAAAAACATTATGAATGTGGAGAATGTGGGAAATCCTTTAGCAAATATGTTAGCTTCAGTAATCATCAGAGAGTTCACACTGGGAAAAGACCTTATGAATGTGGAGAATGTGGGAAATCGTTTAGCAAATATGCTAGCTTCAGTAATCATCAGAGAGTTCACACTGACAAAAAACATTATGAATGTGGAGAATGTGGGAAATCCTTTAGTCAAAAGAGCAGCCTCATTCAACATCAGCGATTTCACACTGGAGAAAAACCTTATGGGTGTGAAGAATGTGGGAAATCTTTTAGTTCAGAAGGACATCTTAGGAGCCATCAACGAGTTCACGCCGGAGAAAGACCTTTCAAGTGTGGAGAATGTGTGAAATCTTTCAGTCATAAGCGCAGCCTTGTTCACCATCAGCGAGTTCACAGTGGAGAAAGACCTTATCAGTGTGGAGAATGTGGGAAATCTTTCAGTCAAAAGGGCAACCTCGTTCTACACCAGCGAGTTCACACTGGAGCAAGACCTTATGAGTGTGGAGAATGTGGGAAATCATTTAGTTCAAAAGGACATCTTAGGAACCATCAGCAAATTCACACTGGGGACAGACTTTATGAGTGTGGAGAGTGTGGGAAATCTTTTAGTCATAAAGGCACCCTCATTCTACATCAGCGAGTTCACCCTAGAGAAAGATCTTATGGGTGTGGAGAATGTGGGAAATCTTTTAGTTCAATCGGGCACCTTAGGAGCCATCAGCGCGTTCATACTGGAGAGAGGCCTTATGAGTGTGGAGAATGTGGGAAATCTTTTAGTCATAAGCGCAGCCTTGTTCACCATCAGCGCATGCACACTGGAGAAAGACCTTACAAGTGTGGAGACTGTGGGAAATCTTTTAATGAAAAAGGACACCTTAGGAATCATCAGCGAGTTCACACTACAGAAAGACCTTTTAAGTGTGGGGAATGTGGGAAATGTTTTAGTCACAAGGGTAACCTCATTCTACACCAGCATGGCCATACTGGAGAAAGACCTTATGTATGTAGGGAATGTGGAAAATTATTTAAGAAGAAGTCTCACCTCCTTGTACACCAGAGAATTCACAATGGAGAAAAGCCATATGCTTGTGAAGCTTGTCAGAAATTTTTTAGAAACAAGTACCAACTCATTGCACATCAGAGAGTTCACACTGGAGAAAGGCCTTATGAATGCAATGATTGTGGAAAATCATTTACCCACAGCTCTACATTCTGTGTTCATAAGCGAATTCACACTGGAGAAAAGCCTTATGAGTGCAGTGAATGTGGAAAATCTTTCGCTGAAAGCTCCAGTTTCACAAAACACAAAAGAGTTCACACTGGAGAAAAGCCTTATGAGTGCAGTGAATGTGGAAAATCTTTTGCTGAAAGCTCCAGTCTCACTAAACACAAGAGAGTTCACACTGGAGAAAAGCCTTATAAATGTGAGAAATGTGGGAAATTATTTAACAAGAAGTCTCACCTCCTTGTACACCAGAGTTCACACTGGAGAAAAGCCATATGAGTGTGAGGATTGTCAGAAAGTTTTTAGCAAGAAGGACCACCTCATTGCACACCAGAGAGTTCACACTGGAGAAAGGCCATATGAATGCAGTGATTGTGGGAAGTCATCTACCCACAGCTCTGCATTCTGTGTTCATAAGAGAGTTCACACTGGTCACACCACCTTATGAGTGCAGTGAATGTGGGAAATCCTTTGCTGAAACTTTCAGTCTCATTAAACACAGGAGAGTTCACACTGGAGTAAGGTCTTGTGATTGCAGCAAATGTGGGAAAAAAGTTACCTGAAGGTCTTTTCTCCTTGAATATCAGAGAGTTCACACTAGACAAATAAAATACATTTGGGCAATTTTGTAGCCACACCTCTTTGCTCCTTCAAGATCAGAGTTAACACTGGATCAGGGCCTTACCAGTGTGACATGTGAGATATTTATGTAGAAATCTAGCTTCATAACACACAGGAGACTTCCCACTGCAGAAATGCCTTTTGAATGTAATGAATGCAAGAAAGCCTTCAGCCTTTTTATTGGAGCCTCAAACATTGACATGAGAAAAACACCATAGATGTATATGGAATGTTATTTCTTTTTCAATGTAACCCTTTGAGAGTGCCACCTACCTAGATTGAATGTCATTTATTGAGCATCTGCAAAAGTTCCAAGTGTGTGGCAGCTACAGTGCATTTTTCACTATACCCAGGTACCTTGCTAGATTTTTTTTGAGACAGGTTGTCACTGTGTCGCTCAGGATGGCGTGCAGTGGTGTGTTCACATTTCACTGCACCCTTGATCTGGGCTTAAGTGATTCTGTTGCCTCGGCCTCCTGAGTAGCTGAAACCACAGGCATGCACTACCATGCTCCACTAATTTTTTTAAGTTTTGGAGAGACAGGGTCTCACCATGTTGCCCAGGCTGGTCTTAAACTCCTGGCTCAAGCGATCCTTCCACCTTGGCCTCCAAACATGCTGGGATTACAGGTGTGAGTTACTGTGCCTGGCCTTTTTTTTTTTTTTTTTTAACTTTTAATTTCTGATCGAGTCACAGAAGGATTTGTTGAGTAGCTTCAGCACTTCTTCCTTTGTCATTTTTTTCTGTCTGATAAGTCATGCCATGGACGTTACCCATTTTTATCCCAGAGGCCTCTTACGTTGACTTGAAAAGACGGACTATGTCTTTCAGAGATCTTGTGGGTATCACATCAATCTTGACAAATTTTCTACCCTCCAAGTCATGATCCTAAGAACAGCTTGCCTCCCATTTCTCCGGTTTGTGCTATTATGAAGGCCTTATTGTTTCAGCCTTCTTCAATCTTGAGGGTTGTTGTCACTGTATGGGTGGTTCAGAAATAAGTAGGTCCTGTTACTATGAAGGGGGTCACAGCTTTTGTTGGCATAGCTAAACTTTGTGGCTCATGGAACAGTATGAATGCAGAATGTAGCTTTCTCCACTTGTGGACTGCTTTGCATAGCTGCCAGAGGCCTCCAGAGAAGACCTTCAGGGCTTTGTGGTCTTTATCTGTAGCACGGATACTAAAATTTGTGGGTTCATAGGTCAGCTGGATACAGGGCATTTTTTGTGACAATTTCTGGCATTTTTTGAACAAGACAAAATTCTTTTACGAGGTATATTGCATTGTACTTGGTACGGCTGAGGGAAGTCTGTTGCCCAGCTCTTGCAATGCAGACACATGCCCTGATATCCAGAATTCTGTAGGATAACATCACAGATTGTAATGCTATCAGGTGAAATTATAATTTTATAGAATTACTTTATTTATAGGCAGTGGAGGAGACAGAATAATGTAACTGCAACTCATGTCTTTTTTTTCTTTTTTTTTCTTTTTTTTTGAGGCAGAGCCTCACCCTGTTGCCCAGGCTGGAGTGCAGTGGCATAATCTTGGCTCACGGCAACCTCTGCCTCCCAGGTTCAAACGATTCTCCTGCCTCAGCCTCCTGAGTAGCTGGGACTACAGGCACATGCCACCACACCCAGCTAATTTTTGTATTTTTAGTAGAGATGGGGTTTCACCATGTTGGCCAGGCTGGTCTCGAACTCCTGACCTTGTGATCTGCTGGCCTCAGCCTCCCAAAGTCCTGGGATTACAGGTGAGCCACCACGTGCAGCGTAATGCATGTCTTTTAAAAGGGCATCCACAATGATCCAGTCACTACGTATATGATGAATATGCAGATACAGGAATTATCAGGACTTCCATAATGATGAATATTGTATTGTTGAGGCCATTGTCAGAGGAAATAATCTAAAGGTTTTGTGAATTCCTGTACTCATTCTGGGCTGTTCTCCTCAAGGTCATTCCTGCATTAACAGGAGGAAGATGATAGGGAGAAGGGAGATCTCAGTTCAGTGATGTGGCCTTTGTGACCAGCCAGCCACTTAATCAGGTGGAAATGGCCTTAGTGCCACATCAATATTTGCTACCGTGGAGGCTAGTTTTCCCACTTAGGGCATGAGAAGAATTGGTGTAGTCAGTATAGAGTTGCCAAACCTGTTTTCCAAAAATAATGGTAAATCTATATTTTTCTTTTGAACTGCATTTTTTTAATTATTATTATTATTTATTTTGAGACGGAGTCTTGCTCTGTTGCCCAGGCTGGATGGAGTGCAGTGGCACGATCTCGGCTCACTGCAAGCTCTGCCTCCTGGGTTCACACCATTCTTCTGCCTCAGCCTCCCAAGTAGCTGGGACTACAGGTGCCCGCCACCATACCCAGCTAATTTTTTGTATCTTTACTAGAGATGGGGTTTCACCATGTTAACTAGGATGGTCTCGATCTCCTGACCTCGTGATCCGCCTGCCTTGGCCTCCCAAAGTGCTGGGATTATAGGCATGAGCCACCGTGCCCAACCTTTTTTTTTTTTTTTTGAGACAGAGTCTCACTGTCAGCCAGGCTGGAGTGCAGTGGCATGACCTTGGCTCATTGCAACCTCTACCTCCTAGGTTCAAGCAATTCTCCTGGCTCAGCCTCCCATGTAGGTGGGACTGGAAGCATGTGCCACCATGCCCGGCCAAGTTTTGTATTTTTAGTAGAGACGGAGTTTTGCCATGTTGGCCAGGCTGATCTTGGACTCCTGACCTCAGGTGATATGCCTGCCTCAGCCTCCCAGAGTGGTGGGAATACAGGTGTGAGCCACTGCTGCCAGTCTGAAGTATATTTTAAAGCTGTGATGAGTTATAAATGACATTCAGTAAGCTATGCATATTTAAGCTGTAGCATGTGATAAATCTTGAGTTTCATATAATCCCATGAAACCATTAACATAGTCACAATAATGAACTTAACACCTTTATATTTACTTGGAACCTTTTTATAAAGGCTTTCTTTCTGTTCTCCAGACAACCAATGATTTACTTTGCTGTACAGTAGAGTACTTTCCATTTTCTGGAATGTTAGATGAGTGATGTAATAAAGTGTTTCCTCTTATAATCCCTGGGTGCTCTCTCGTATCATTTTTTTTT